GCAAGCAATTGAAATGAAAGCCATGGCATGGGAAAAGGAGCACTGGCCACAGGGAGTGCAACGTTGTGATGCAAGGCCACTGTGGAGCCATTGCTAGCGTATTAACTGCAAAGTTTTGAATTGAATCAGAAGGGAATTGGAGGCCTCCAGACTAAGCATTTAGACACTTGAGGGGAATATTGACAACTGGGCCTCGGGAAGATTATTCTGGAAGATATCTTTACAATTACAAGATTGGAGCCTTTGGGAGAGGGATGATGTTTACGGGAGGATGGTATGTGTGCTAGTGTGTGTGTCTGTGTGTGGCTCTTGGACCCAACCTGACCACCTACTATCTAGAAGGTGAAGGACAACTAGAAAGTTTTGCTCAATTCCATCTTCTGCCACCACCAGAATGCCACCTCCCTGAGGGAAAAGGTTTTTGATCCTCAGTCAGGATTCTCAGCACCTCTTATCCGATAGCTTTGGAATGAATGGCAAGGCCTTCATAACAGCCACTGCAACTGCTGTCTCCTTTCCTTTGCTACCCCTCCCGCTCCAGCCATGCCAGCTTCCCCCAAGCCCTCCTGCGCTCCAGGCCCAACCTCCAAAGCCAGCAACTTGAACAGGAGTCCTCTGGCTTTGGAAAGGGGGCGGCTTACGTTTTCCTGCTCATGTTTCCTCCCCAGCAAAATTGCCCTCTACATAGAGAGGCCTCTCCTTGTGGACACCAGCAAAGCCACCGACCTCAGTGACAAACCCCAGGGAATCTCCCCAAGGAATCTCAAAGCGAGAGAGAGAGAGAGAGTCTTGAGAGAGAAAGAGAGAGAGAGAGAGTCTTGCTTTCGAACAAAGAAAAAGGAAATAAAAAGACCCGATAATCTCAAAAGGTTATTTGCTGCTTGAAATTTGTGATTCGGTGTATTCTACCCAGCAACTGCTGAGAAATAAGGTTCGACACCATTGGCTGGTTCACTCACACCCGGCCAATCCTGGGCTCTAAAATACTTAGGGAACTCTTGGGACTGTGGAAGCCCAGGAGACCAGATTTCGTTTCCTGCATCTCCAAACATGGCGACCTAGGAGAAGGGGAAGAACAATTTTTTCTCCTCTTTTGGGAAGGTTTGTGTCTAGTAGTGCCTGTGCCCCTGGGCAGATTGGAGAGAAGAGGGACGACTGGAGAATCGTCGAGAACCAGCGGAGAAAAGAAAAAGCAACGTTTAATTCTAGAAGGTAGGAAACGGAGGGGAGGCGCTACAGCTCCGACTCCTAGGCTGATTCTCCTCTGTAACCCTAGGCCTCCTGTCCCTGCCTGCTCTGGGTGCTCATGGAATCAGCTGCTGCCCTGCACTTCTCCCGGCCAGCCTCCCTCCTCCTCCTCCTCCTCAGCCTGTGTGCACTGGTCTCAGGTAGGGATGTGTGCCACTTGCTGCTGTCACCTTCTTTGTCTGACTCTACCCCTTTGTTGAACAGCCCAGTTTATTGTCGTGGGGCCCACTGATCCCATCTTGGCCACGGTTGGAGAAAACACTACGTTACGCTGCCATCTGTCACCCGAGAAAAATGCTGAGGACATGGAGGTGCGGTGGTTCCGGTCTCAGTTCTCCCCCGCAGTGTTTGTGTATAAAGGTGGCAGAGAGAGAACAGAGGAGCAGATGGAGGAGTACCGAGGAAGAACCACCTTTGTGAGCAAAGACATCAGCAGGGGCAGCGTGGCCCTGGTCATACACAACATCACAGCCCAGGAAAACGGCACCTACCGCTGTTACTTCCAAGAAGGCAGGTCCTACGATGAGGCCATCCTGCACCTCGTAGTGGCAGGTGCGTCGCTTCATTTTGCTTTGTTACTTTGGACTTTTGCCTGAACCCTGATATCTCTCCACAGGACTAGGCTCTAAGCCCCTCATTTCAATGAGGGGCCATGAAGACGGGGGCATCCGGCTGGAGTGCATATCTAGAGGGTGGTACCCAAAGCCCCTCACAGTGTGGAGGGACCCCTACGGTGGGGTTGCGCCTGCCCTGAAAGAGGTCTCCATGCCTGATGCAGACGGCCTCTTCATGGTCACCACGGCTGTGATCATCAGAGACAAGTCTGTGAGGAACATGTCCTGCTCTATCAACAACACCCTGCTCGGCCAGAAGAAAGAAAGTGTCATTTTTATTCCAGGTTAGTTCTCTGCCCTCTGAGACTCGTCGAGTAACTAAGTGGATATTTCTGGCTGCCTTTTCAGAATCCTTTATGCCCAGTGTGTCTCCCTGTGCAGTGGCCCTGCCTATCATTGTGGTTATTCTGATGATACCCATTGCCGTATGCATCTATTGGATCAACAAACTCCAAAAGGAAAAAAAGATTCTGTCAGGGGAAAAGGAGTTTGAACGGGAAACAAGAGAAATTGCTCTAAAGGAACTGGAGAAAGAACGTGTGCAAAAAGAGGAAGAACTTCAAGTAAAAGGTAAAAGAGGCTGAGTATGGTGGCTCATGGCTCAAAGACATGATTTTCTTTGTTTGTTTTTCAGAGAAACTTCAAGAAGAATTGCGTAAGTTTAGCCTTTCCTTAACTACATGTACATCATGACATTCGTCTCTGTCTGTCCCTTGCAGGATGGAGAAGAACATTCTTACATGCTGGTGAGTGCCTCTGATGTTCCCTCAGATCTCAGACTTCATTTGCTAAACTTTCCGGATTTCTTAGAGCTCCAATTCTTCTCAAACTGAGAGAACTGCTTCTGTCTCTGGAGAGACAGAAGTGCAGCTTCAGTAATTCTCAGTGTGTGAGCTGCCTAGGATCAGAGAGCCTTCATGGAAGTGGCCACTACGTGGGGATCCCTTCAGAGATATCTGAGACCTCTCTGGGGATCAGGAACCACACAATCCCCAGGGTTCCTGAGACCCCAGGCCTAAACCTGAGACTTCCTCTGCAGTTGATGTGGTCCTGGATCCAGACACCGCTCATCCCGATCTCTTCCTGTCAGAGGACCGGAGAAGTGTGAGAAGGTGCCCCTTCAGGCACCTAGGGGAGAGCGTGCCTGACAACCCAGAGAGATTCGACAGTCAGCCTTGTGTCCTAGGCCGGGAGAGCTTCGCTTCAGGGAAACATTACTGGGAGGTGGAGGTGGAAAACGTGATTGAGTGGACTGTGGGGGTCTGTAGAGACAGTGTTGAGAGGAAAGGGGAGGTCCTGCTGATTCCTCAGAATGGCTTCTGGACCTTGGAGATGCATAAAGGGCAATACCGGGCCGTGTCCTCCCCTGATAGGATTCTCCCTTTGAAGGAGTCCCTTTGCCGGGTGGGCGTCTTCCTGGACTATGAAGCTGGAGATGTCTCCTTCTACAACATGAGGGACAGATCGCACATCTACACATGTCCCCGTTCAGCCTTTTCCGTGCCTGTGAGGCCCTTCTTCAGGTTGGGGTGTGAGGACAGCCCCATCTTCATCTGCCCTGCACTCACAGGAGCCAATGGGGTCACGGTGCCTGAAGAGGGCCTGACACTTCACAGAGTGGGGACCCACCAGAGCCTATAGAATCAATTCCTTGGTCTCACAGCCATGTAGACAAGCCCTGGTCATCTCAGCAGCCACCGCACAACACCCCTGGTGGAAGACACGCCCTCCTCCCCTCTGGTCACACAAGAGAACATCTTCCAGCTGCCTCTTTCACACCCACTACAGACCTCAGCCCCAGTTTTCTCCTCCTCACTAGGCTGTGTTTTTAGTAGTTCCTTTGCTTGTAACTATGGGATGGGATCCAGGCATAGGGAACTAGTTGTTACACAGCTCCCAGCCAAGAAGAAAGTGTGAGAAGTTGATGGGCAGCAAACCTGCTGTTTAACATCAGGGTGACCACATTAAGCCCAGTATTCCAGTTGGCACCAGAAGATATGGACTTGGAATGAGGCCTACAGGGTTCACCAGGATGTAAGAGGAGAGAGGAATCCACAGGACCACCAGAGAGGAGAGGGAACCAGATATGCAGATCAGAGATAGAGGAAGTGGAACCAGAGAGCTGGGAGGGACCAAGGTTGTAAGGGTGGCTAAGTCCCACCATAACAGCTAAGGGGACCTGGGAGATGATGGCTCATTTCCACCCAGCCCCAGGATTTCCAGAGCGCACATCCACAGGCCTGGACCTGGGATGAAGATGAATGAAGAACATGGATGCACGTGGATGTAGTTTGGCTCAGGTGTCCCTGCAGTTGGCAAGGAGTCAGTACTCAGTCCCTGAGTGTGGCTGAAATTTGAGGTCCTGGCTGAGCCAAGGAGTAATGGACCAGATCTACCTCAGTATTCAAGTTCAGTGGGGACACCAGTGGCTTCAAACTTCCTGGTTTCATGATATCTTGAGACGCCTTACAAATGATGGAGGATTCCAAAGAGTTTTTGTTTATTTGGGTTAATATTTGTTGGTATTTATGGCATTTGAGATTGAAACTAAGAAATGTTTTAATTTATTACCTTTACAACATTTATTTACATTACATACATACATTTACAACATTTATTAATTTATATTAAAATAGCATGAATAAGCCAATTATAGGTTAATATAAGTAGAATGTTTGTGAAAAATAAGTATGGTATCCAAAGCAAAATAAATTTTATTGTGAAGTGTGGCATTGATTAACTTTTTCCAGATCTAATGTGT